AAAAGCATGGATGCTTAAGGCAGGTCTAGACTGGTGCTGCTCAACAAAAATAAGGTAATCCACATTTGCAATGTAAAATTTCCTCATAGCTACATTAGGAAAGTAGAAGCAACACATGAAGTTGTCATAACATTTTATTTATCCAAATATATCCAAAATATTATGTTTAACATGTGATTCATATAAAGTTAGTGAGATATTTTACATTCTTTTTCTCATTCTCAGTCCTCAAAATCTAGTGTGTGTATTTCACACTTATATCACATCTCAATTCGGACTAGCCACTTTCCAATAAAGCTCAGCAGGCCCCGCGGGGTGGCTCACGCCTGTAATTCCAGTGCTCTGGGAGGCTGAGGCAGGTGGATCGCTTGAGGAGTTCGAGACCAGCCTGGGCAACATGAGGAGACCCCGTTTCTACAAAGCAAAACAAAAACCAAAAAAATTAGTGATGCGAACCTTCGGTCTCAGCTACTCAGGAGGCTGAGGTGGGAGGATCGCTTGAGCCCAGGAGTTCCAGGCTGCAGCGAACTACGATAGCGCCACTGCACTCCAGCCTGGGCGATAACGTGAGGCCTTGTCTCCAAAAATAAAAATACAACAACAACAAAAAATCCCAGAAGTGCTCAGCAGCCACATGTGGCTAGTGGCCACCTCCCGCGAAGCAGCCCGGCCACTCACCTCCTACCACCTTTTACCTATTTCTCCTTCTCCGCAGGCCTCCCTAGCACTACCAGTTGTCTTGTTGGCGAGTCCTTTGTGACTCCCACTATACAAGCCCCTCAAGGCCAGGCTTCGCCCTGAACGGTGCCTGGGCGGAGCAGACGCTCCATCAACGCTGTCCCCGCCTGAGTCCACGTCCAGGGGATCCGCAGGCGCCGTACCCTGCTTCCACGCGCCGGGGCCGCCCCTCGCCCGGCCTCCCGCAGGCCCACCCCTCGCCAGGCCCAGGCCCATCCCCGGGCTGTTCGCTGGAAATCGTGGACGTGACTGGGAGGAGCCTGCCCGCCCCGGCTCGCTGCGCCGCGCGCACAGGGCCCGCGCCAGCGACCATGGCGGAGCCCACAGTGTGCTCCTTCCTCACCAAGGTGCTGTGCGCCCACGGCGGCCGCATGTTCCTGAAGGACCTGCGCGGCCACGTGGAGCTGTCGGAGGCCAGGCTCCGGGACGTGCTGCAGCGCGCCGGGCCCGAGCGTTTCCTGCTGCAGGAGGTGGAGACGCAGGAGGGCCTCGGGGACGCGGAGGCCGAGGCGGCGGCCGGCGCGGTGGGCGGTGGCGGCACCTCCGCCTGGAGGGTGGTGGCCGTGTCCTCTGTGCGCCTCTGCGCCCGCTACCAGCGCGGCGAGTGCCAGGCCTGCGACCAGCTGCACTTCTGCCGCCGGCACATGCTGGGCAAGTGCCCCAACCGGGACTGCTGGTGAGAAGGCGGCGGCGGGCGGGGACTGTGGGTGGGCATCTGACCGAGGGCTTTGTTCTTTTAGGTCTACCTGTACCCTTTCCCATGATATCCACACACCTGTCAACATGCAGGTCCTGAAAAGCCATGGACTTTTTGGTCTCAATGAAAACCAGCTTCGGATCCTGCTTTTGCAGAATGACCCCTGTCTTTTACCAGAGGTGAGTCACCAAGGAGTCACCCTCATGTCACAATATTTCAGGTGTTCCCTCATTTCTGTACCAGGTCTGTTTGCTCTACAACAAAGGGGAAGCCCTGTATGGCTACTGCAACCTCAAGGATAAATGCAACAAGTTTCATGTGTGCAAATCCTTTGTGAAAGGAGAATGCAAACTTCAGACCTGCAAACGGTCCCATCAGCTTATCCATGCTGCATCTTTGAAGCTGCTACAGGACCAAGGACTGAATATTCCAAGTGTTGTTAATTTTCAGATAATCTCCACCTACAAGCATATGAAGCTGCACAAGATGCTTGAAAATACAGGTAGGAATATCCAAGAAGGACAGAGAAGTATCCGTAGGAAAACTTATCCCTTTCCTCTTTGTAGATAATTCATCACCTTCGACTGAGCATTCACAAGGCCTTGAGAAGCAAGGAGTGCACGCAGCTGGAGCTGCAGAAGCTGGTCCTCTGGCTTCTGTCCCTGCTCAGTCGGCCAAGAAGCCCTGCCCAGGTAAACCTTAAAGGGGGTCAGTGAACTAAGAATTTTTTTTTTTTTTTTTCTTTTTTCCTTTGAGATGGAGTCTCTGTCGCCCAGGCTGGAGTACAGTGGCATGATCTCAGCTCACTGCAACCTCCGTCTCCCAGGTTCAAGTGATTCTCCTGCCTCAGCCTCCCGAGTAGCTGGGATTATAGGCATGTACCACCATGCCTGGCTAATTTTTGTATTTTTAGTAGAGATGGGGTTTCACCATGTTGGCCAGGCTGGTCTTGAACTCCTCACCTCAAGTGATCCACCCACCTCGCCCTCCCAAAGTGTTAGTATTATAGGCGTGAGCCACTGCACTCAGCCTGATGTTCCCTCTTTTATAAGTGCCATTCCTTCTTCCTACCTCACAACCTAGCAAAATTGGATTCTTCAAAACGCCAGGTTGGCCTTTCTTGACTCCAAAAGAGGTGACTCTTGTAGCATTCTTACAGGCCTAACATAGCACTTACTTTATGTTGCAATGCTGTGTGCAATGCTGTGTTTTTTTACTCACTAGCTCTGAGCAAAACATTATTTATTCTTGGTAATTGTAACACTTGGTAGTGAAGACATATTTTTTGCCATATAATGGATTATACTTTGTATTTGAATCCATGTGAATCAGTAGCATATTGGTCTTCATTGTTTTTCCTCCTTCTCCGACGTTTTTTTGAGACAGGGTCTCACTCTGTTGCCCAGGCTGGAGTGCAGGGCACAATTACAGCTCCCTGCAGCCTTGATTTCTCAGGCTCAAGCCATCCTCTTGCCTCAGCTTCCCTAGTAGCCGGGACTATAGGTGCATGCCACCATACTCAGCTAATCTTTTTAGGTTTTTAGTAGAGACAAGGTCTCACTATGTTGCCCAGGCTGGTCTTGAACTCCTAAGCTCAAGCAGTCCTCCCGCCTTGGCCTCTGAATGTGCTGGGATTACAGGCATGAGCCACTATGCCTAACCATATTTTTTCCAATATTAAAAAATCTTTTTTTCCCCCTAAGGAATGTGTTATATAAGGTCAACATGTTTTTAGTGCTTCAGTTTGACTTGTCTACATCTAAAGTTAACTCTTTAAGGCTTACATTTATGATTATAATTCTTTCCATCGAGGGATTTAGTCTCCATTATTGTCATGTTTCTTGATTTTTTTCATTATACTTGGTTCTTCTTTTTGTCTAGGTTTTATATATACCTTAATTAATTCTTTCTTGGCTGTTTTATATCTATGTTGCTGTCAGCATGGGAATCTCTATTATTAGAAAGCTATTAACTTTTAAAATATGTATCTTTTGGTGATTTTCTTTGTTCTAACAGTTTTAGATGGCCTGTTTGCTCTTTCTAAATATAAAATCATAGGTATTTCTATTTTGTTTTTGTGTTTCATAAAATTGTAATAAGTTTTTTTGATATTTTTTCATTACATATGAAGTTAATTGTTGGTTTTAAACAAATGTTCTTTGTTAGGATAACAGAAATAACATCTTCTATTCTTGTTTGTTGGAAGCTAAAAGCTTGATAAAAGGAATTGGTGTCTTTTGATACAATCAAATTTTTATCACTTAAATTGCCTAATATGATTATAATAAGGGTTTTTGTAATATTAAAACATCCTTAAATTCCTGAGATAAAACTCTACCTGGTTATAGTATATGTTCTTTTAATGTATTATCTTTCCTATTTGCTGTACATCTATACATTCATAAATAAAATTCATTTATATTTTATGTGTGTGTGTAGTAATTTCCTTTTTATTTTT